AAAGTCTAGTTAGCAAAACGCATGAAGGTAGACCCGGAAAATGTTTGAAGTTTATGCAATGACATCCCAGCCTTTCTTCTCCCCGATAGTCATTATCTGCCCTGGATGGCAGCAAACTCATGACTACTCCTTGCAAAACTTCTCTCCAGAGTGACTGAGTTAATCCTTCAGAAAGTACCTACTTACAGAAACCATTTATAACTGTGTCTGGAAACGGCCCAGCACACAACAAAAGAATCCTTGAATAAAACAACCTTATGAATGATTCAAACAGTGTCCAACAACCCTCCTCCAAGAGAGGGTGGTCCCACCGAGAGGGGAGGATGCCTTAGGCCCAAGAAGACCTTTCACCCCTGCAACACCACTAGATTAGACCCTCATCTCACCATCCTCTGAAGCTCCCTACCTCTCTCTGGCACATCTCCCCACACCATGTTTGTTGCATGGTTTCTTGCCTGCTTGTTAGCTTGTAGCTCCTTGAAGGCTAGGACCGTTTCAGATGTGTGCCCCGTTGTACTTCCAGCTCCTGCTACAGTGCCTGGTGGAAAGTAGGTGCTCTTTTGGAGAAAGAAGGGAAGGAAGGAGGGAAGGGATGAAGGGGAGGGAGTAAGTTCCTTGAGGGAGGCTGAGATAGGCCCCAGTTACTGATATTCTAGGATCACTTACATATTTCTCTCTATGGCCAAAGGAGAAAAAAATGTGGTAGGGGCTATATTAGCTCCCTGTGCAATTGTCTGATTTGAAATCCACTGAGTTCCATTTTTTTTATTTATTTATTTATTTATTTATTTATTTATTTATTTATTTATTGAGATGGAGTCTCACTCTGTCGCCCAGGCTGGAGTACAATGGCGTGATCTCAGCTCACTGCAACCTCCACCTCCTGGGTTCAAGCAATTCTCCTGCCTCAGCCTCCTGAATAGCTGGGATTACAGGTGTGCGCCACCATGCCCGGCTAATTTTTGTATTTTGGGTAGAGGCGGGGTTTCACCATGTTGGTCAGGCTGGTCTTGAGTTCCTGACCTCATGATCCGCCCGCCTTGGCCTCCCAAAATGCTGGGATTACAGGCATGAGCTACCATGCCCAGCTGAGTACCGTCTTATTTAGAGAAGACACCCACTTTCATTTTTGCCCCTCATTTCATGGGGAAAGACCAGCCCACAGTTTAAGTAAGTATTCCTAACAGGCGAATCCGCAGTTCTATATGGGCTCTGAGGTCTCGTGCACAGAAGCCAAAGGACTGGAGGGATGTGACCAGATTTGGGAATCAGGCAAGCTGGCTCCAGGCAGGCTGAGATCAAGCTGATAACAAGGAGATTAATGAGGGCCTGCAACCTCCTCAGTCTTGTATTAGGGAGGAGGGTTTTCAAATCAATGCTGGTCTGGCTGGCTTAATGGTACCTAATCTTACCTTTTGAAGCTCACGCATTTGGGAGTTGAGATCAATTGAGATAAAATAAAGTAAAATGTGTTGACTTTGGGATTTGTGGTCTTCATCAGAGTCCCATTGTGTAGTGTTGTTTTTATTTTCTGTCTTGGAAATAGGCAGAGATTAGCTGCCGGAGAGGGTTGTTCTGTCTGGACTAGGTGGTCTATTTACTTTTGTTCTGCTTTTTTCATTTTCCGCTCGATGATTCTTCATGAGGGAAGGGCCCATTTCTTTCCTGTTCATTTCTGTATAGCGAGTGCATGACACCTGGTACATGCTCAGTAACTATTTCTCAAATGCAGCATTGCAGCATCACCAGCACAGACTGTGTGCCACGAGCCACCCTGCTGGAAAAGCCAATCTGCTCCTGATTAGGTGCAAAAACAGCAGCCTTATAAGGCACTCACAGTGCCCCTGGAAAAAGGCGTCAGGACGGTTTCCTGGTACCTGGTTTCTGTGATGGTTACCATGAGCTTTGTGCAGTCATTGCAAAGCTGTGTGTGAGCAAAGTGCATCCGATCCATTTTACAGGTGCTTACAAGCCCTGTGCTGAGTGCTGGCGACTGAAAAGATGAGTACAGCATAGGGAAGGTGCTCATGGAGTTTGTGATCTGGTGGGGGAGCGAGTTGTGTAATGACGAGGAATGTGTCTGGAGGTGAGAGTTTCGGGGTCTGGGCTTTGGTTGTGGATTTGCCACCACCAGGCCATTGCCCTAAGGGCAGGCCCTAACGTCTTTGGGCCTCAGTTTTCGCATTTATAAAAAGTGGACTCAATGGACCTACAGGTCTTCACTTGCTCTAGAGCAACAAAACTGGAGAGCTGTCTCAAGGAGTTTTCCTGTGCAGTGGAGTTCAGCCTCACTGGAAATAGCAAATCCATTTGCTGCTACACCCCTAAATTCCTTGCCCTGAAATTTTAGAGCAGGGCAATAAATAGGTGTTGGTCTATTTTCACCTACCACCTGCTCTACATTAAAAAGAAAAGAAAGCTGCTATATGGCAAGAGGAAGACAAGCTAATATACTGGGTATCTGCTCTTTGCCAGGCACTGCATTTGACATTTTCACATCTCAATGGAACGTCCTGATAAACTTGCAGGACGGGGAGCAACAGCATCGTCACTGCTGCACCCTTCAGTCCACTTAGAGGACCGTTGTGTCACAGCAGGATTGGTGTTCCCGTCAAATGACATCCTGTATACCGAGTTTTAGAAAAGCACATGAGTGCACGTAACGGGATGTAGAAAAGCTATTTTCAAGCATAGTTAAATGTGGTGATTTTGGAAGCCTTCTTCACTTAACTATGAGGAAAATTCATTATCACCAACAAACATCTTATGAGAGTAGTATATCAGCCTAATTGCCATCCCTGACCTCCCATGGTGAGCTGACGTGTAATAAAAACAAAAATAACAATAGCGTGCTCATAGTACTGCTGATTCCTACCGTAGGAGCTCCAAAGAGGGGGTTCCCTACCAAGGACTAGGGATGAGAGAAGGCAGGATTTGGGGACTTGAAGGAAGAGCCCAAGGACTTGAGCTGGAAAAAGAATGACATTGGTGACCTAGATGGAGAGAATGGCCAGGACCAAGAAAGTTTCCCATGTGCAAGGAGGAGCTGTTCTCACATTTGTGACGCGGCTGCCACAGACTCTGGCAGTGCCTAGAGGTGGAGGAAAGTAGGGGAGGACAGAGGGCTTGGAGCCAGGCTGTCAAGGGCTGAAGAACTCAGACTTGATTCTTTGAGGGTTTCTTTGGTTTAACATGGGGTCCGGAGACCTCTAAAGAATCTGTGATGGGGTTCAGATCCACGAACCCCTTGAAATTGTAGGCATTTTTCTGAGCAGATGGTTCAAACATTTCAAAGGATTCCCAAAGGGACCCACAAAAGCTTAAGAGGAGCCGCTGTGGACAGTTGGGACCCTTGAAGTGCTTTGACCAAAGGTATGTGCAGACGATGCATCAGTTGCTTGGAGGGGGCAGGTGCCGGGAAGACCACCCATGGGAGTAGCATTGAGGGTCGGGCGGGGGTGTTGAAAAGGAAGAGGGAGTTAGGAAGCCATGGTTATGAAGAAGAAATGACAGCTCTGCAGCACTCTCGGGACAGTCAGTAACAGCTGCATGAACAACTGAGCCCACTGTGGGTGCAGGACATCAGAGGGGAAGCTGTGTGTTATGGTCCTATAGTGAGTTTGGTTTTAAACATGATCATTTTAAGAGGCTGAGTTTATCTATGTGGAAATGAAGACAATTTAAAAATTATTAAGCCACCACTTACTGGAGCAACTAGGGGATAAGAGGGCAGCAGAACCACCCCTCTTTCATTTTATAGGTACAGCCACTGAGGCCCTGAGATAGGAAGTGACTTGTCCACAGTCACCTCAATGGTGGGCAGCTGGGGACCAATTCGTAAGAGAATAACAGGAGAGAAGTTAGGCTGGAGGTTAGGCTAGATCTGAAGCCCTCTGGGGGAGATGGCAGTTGAAGCTCTTAGTGTAGATAAAATCTCTAAAGTAGAAAAGACCCCAGAATTAAGCTTGGGTCTTTGCTCTGATTTAGAGAATTGGAAACAGAAACCAAGGTAGCAAAGGCCATGCAGAAGGGCAGTGAGGGAAGTACGAGGCAACCAAGAGGAAGAAGCAAGGCAAGACAGGCAGGTGCTCCCGGTGGGAGGGTCCTTACAGACGAGGGCCTCAGGCCAGGTTGTCGGCAGATCCCCAGTGGCATTTGAGAGATACCTCCTTCCTTGGAATTGTGGGGTGAAGCGAGATTCCAAAGAGAGGTCTCTGATAAAGGGGCCAGAGAGGGCATACTGGCCTTGCCGGAGGTGTGAAAAGGAAGGAGAAGTGGGTGAGGGGTGGAGGCAGGCAGGAGAATAATATTTTAAAAATAAAAGAGTGCATCTGTAAAAATAACTAAAGAAATGAGAGGAGGGAAGGAAGGGGGGAGAGGTTCAATGATAGGGTCACAGTCAGGTGAAAATGAGACCAAATGGCAGAGGTGGGGAGGGGAAGAGGAGGGATGAAGGTTCAGAGGAGAGATGAAGGGGTGAGCAGGGCCTGGAAACATGGTAAATTTTAAAGGAGGGAAGATTGGGATCCTCTAACCCATTAGGCTCTTCTTGCCTTTCAAGTTGTGGCCCATGCAGACCTCTCTGCCTGATATTCTTCCCACAGCCCTTTGCAAGGCTGGTTCCCCATCTTCCTTCAGAGTTCTGACAGATGCCATCTCTTGAAACAGCCCTTCCTGTCCACTCCCCAGTATCCATGCAGTCTGGTATGCACCACCATTTGCCTCTGTGTTTTTGTTTTTGTTTTGTTTGTTTGTTTGTTTTGAGACAGGGTCTTGCTCTGTCACCCAGGCTGGAGTGCAGTGGTGCGATCTTGGCTCACTGCAACCACTGCCTCCCAGGTTCAAGCAAGTCTCATGCCTCAGCCTCCCAAGCAGCTGGGATTACAGGCGCATGCCACCACACCCAGCTAATTTTTTGTATTTTTAGTAGGAATGGGCTTTCACCATGTTTGCCAGCTGGTATCAAACTCTTGGCCTCAAGTGATTCGCCCACCTCGGCCTCCCAAAGTGCTGGGATTACAGGCGTGAGCCACTGCACCCAGCCCTTGCCTCTGTTTTCTTCTCAGCATTGCCCAGTAATGGGTAGGTGTTTATAGCTCTGTTCCTTTGCTGGCTGGTGGGGGGTGTAGGGTGGGGAGGGGGGTGAGTGTGCGTTTGTTTCATGTCCCCAAATTTCTATTTTAAGCACCTTCAAACTGGAGACAATTTGTCTCCATTCCCACTGCAACCCTAGAGCCCTGCTCAGTGCCCGTTGCAGAGTAGGTGCTCCATGATGCTCGAAAAAGAAAGGCATGTTAATTGAAACAAAGAGAAGGGAAGGTAGAACTCAGCCATAACCTATCCTCCTCTCAGAAAACTTTTAATCAGAACAGTAATTACATTAAAATGAAAATAGCATCTGCCAGCTGTTGATATGTTTTCATTACCTTTTTTACTCTTCACAGTTCACCCTTCTGAAGGAGTGAGGAAACTCAGTCTGAATATTCTGCGAGTTAAGGTGGAGCTAGGGACCATACCGAAGACTGTGTTCTCATTTGCCACCTCATTTTATTTTTATAGTGTTGTATCAAAGAGGTATGTTTGTCAAGAAAACAGGGAAGCCATGTTTTATAAATAATGCATTTCCTTTGTCTTGCAGGAATTCGGGAGGCAGAGGTACAATCAGATCAGCTGTGAACAGCTTACATAGCAAATCTAATAGGTTTGTAAATTAGATTTTGTGTTCATTTGTTTGTCTACCCTCTTTCTTTTTTTTTCCCTTCCAGAGCTGAAGTTGTAATAAACGGCTCCTCATCACCAGCTGTTGTTGACAGAAGTAATGAAAGCATCAAGCACAACATCCAGCCAGCCTCGTCCAAATGGAGACATAACCAGACGCTCTCTCTGAGGATCAGGTACTGGTAATTACCTACAGGACAAGAGGTAGAGAATTTCCTCACGCATGTTTGGTTTTCACAGGAAGCAGATTTTAAAGTTCTTGGATGCTGAAAAGGACATTTCTGTCCTAAAGGGAACCCTGAAGCCTGGAGATATTATTCATTACATCTTCGATCGAGACAGCACCATGAATGTGTCCCAGAACCTCTACGAGCTCCTCCCCAGGACTTCGCCACTGAAGAATAAGCACTTTGGGACTTGTGCCATCGTGGGCAACTCGGGGGTCTTGCTGAACAGCGGCTGTGGGCAGGAGATTGACGCCCACAGCTTCGTCATCAGGTAACATGCCCCAGCAGGCACTCTGGGGCCAGCAAAAGGATCATGTTGCCTTTTTCTCCGGCAGGTGCAACCTGGCCCCAGTACAGGAGTATGCCCGGGATGTGGGGCTCAAGACAGACCTGGTAACCATGAACCCCTCGGTCATCCAGCGGGCCTTTGAGGACTTGGTCAATGCCACGTGGCGGGAGAAGCTGCTGCAACGGCTGCACAGCCTCAATGGCAGCATCCTGTGGATCCCTGCCTTCATGGCCCGGGGCGGCAAGGAGCGTGTTGAGTGGGTCAACGAGCTTATCCTGAAGCACCACGTCAACGTGCGCACTGCATACCCCTCGCTGCGCCTGCTGCACGCCGTTCGCGGGTGAGCGGCCTCCCTACAGGCCAGTAGGACCGTTTTCTTTTTTTTTTTTTTTTTTTTTTTCCAGATACTGGCTGACCAACAAAGTCCACATCAAAAGACCCACCACCGGCCTCTTGATGTATACCCTGGCCACACGTTTCTGCAAACAAATCTACCTCTACGGCTTCTGGCCCTTTCCGCTGGATCAGAACCAGAACCCAGTCAAGTACCACTATTATGACAGCCTCAAGTATGGCTACACCTCCCAGGCCAGCCCGCATACCATGCCCTTGGAGTTTAAGGCCCTCAAGAGCCTACATGAGCAGGGGGCTTTGAAACTGACTGTCGGCCAGTGCGATGGGGCCACGTAGGGTGGGCACCCCATGGGACTCAGTGGCTCACATTTCCTGCCAGCTACACCACAGGCAGATGGGAGTCGGGGTGGCACAAACAATAGAACAAGCAGGCTAGTGGTTTTCTTTGTTAAAGTGTAAAACAGTGACCAGAATATATATATCTATACCTGCATATATATATTGACCTGAGTATTTATAACTGTGTGGTGTTCATCTAGCATTAGGCAGATAGGCCACAGGAAGAAGGTGTGGAGAACCCACCTGAACCAGATTGAGACTCAATCCATCTTTGGGGGTGGAAGGACTTGACATGAAAAGAAGCCAGTCCCATGACTTTGGATGACAAACTGCCTCCTGGCTTGGAGGGATCTTTGGGCTCATGGATGAATGGCGAGCCACCTGTTGTCAGCTGCCCCAAGCCTCTGGGATATGTGGATTCGGAGAAAGCTGAGGCCCAGAGGGGACACTCGACCCAGTCTAAAGTGGGTGCCATTCACGGAGGAGAGGGAGGTTGGAGACTTCAACCGGGCAAAGGAGCACAAGGAAACCAAGCAGCAGAGGCCCCATCAGCACAGAGGGCCTCGTTCCACGAACGTAGAGTTTGACTGCCTAAGGGACAGCACGAATGACTCACATGTTTCAGACAGGCCTCCACGGCTATGGAGAGAAGGCTGGAGGAGACACAATGGATGGTTCATGTTCTGGCTTAGCAAGAGCCACCAAGAACTTTGGGTGAAGCAAGCAGATGACAATGAAGAGGAGTAATGTTCCGAATCATGTTTTTGAAAAATCAAGACCTCCTGTTAAGGGCCCACTTGACCCTAGAATAAGGCAGGAGAGTGTCTAAAATCTAGCTGCTTTGGGTGTTTTTTAAAGCAATGTGAGTCCACTGAGGAGGAAGAGACCCTGGGATTTCACCCTCTGGGTTAGTCTCTGTCTCACCCTGTTAGAATGTCACGAGGGACTGTACTGTCCCCTCTGTCACCAGGGAAGCCACAATGAGAGCTTGAAAGGGTGCTGTCAAGATAAATGTCATCCTTCTTAAAATACATATGATTGCCTTTTTGGGTGCCTCACAGAGCCCCAGAGTGTGAGACCTGAAAGAATGTTCAGCATCTAGCTCCATGTCCCTGCAACCACTCTCTGTTTGCCTTCTGCATTCTGCACTCTGCGGGGCCTTTGCAGCCAGACTGCTGTGTCAATGTTACTTTCTTGTCACTTTCCTACCCTGATGGTCACACTAGCCCACCCCAAGCTCCGACATTGAGGTTTTCATCTCTGCAGGGAGAGGTTCCAATGTCCACCCCACCCCCAGGTACCCGCCTCTTCCCACAGAAGCAATTTTAGAATTTTGCAAAATTCTTTTCCCCTTATTGAGATTAATATTTAAGATTAAAAAAAAAATACCCAAAGCCAAATGCAGTTCCAAATAGTGGACATAATCTCCCAGGGAAATCTGGGCTCGAGGCCTACAACTTAGGGGCTGGAATCACAGGTCTCACATAGAGAAATAGCCAGCTTGAATTTGTTAGTCGTATTCCTTCACCTGATGAATAACAGTGTTTTAAAACATATTTGAAAGGTAAGTAAAAAACTACCATCTTGAAGGTGAAGGGAGTTAAGAAAAGTAATCAAGACCTGCTCCTAAGCATATGAGACCAGATGTAATTAATCAATGGCAATGCAGAACAGGACCTTGGCTCTAAATTAATGGTTGACCGGAAGGGATTGGAGGCGGCAGAACCATTAACCCTACACAAGAACACTCCAGCCCAAAACCGTGAGGAAGGTGATATATCTCTGCATTTTCCCTTGTTGTTGCTTGAAGTCTGTGATTGGGGATTTGCGTTATAAAATGAATATTTTAAAAAGCAACAGCCCTAATAGCCTCTGTGGGAACTGAGTGGTTTCGGACTCCTCACAGGCGGTGGAAATAATTAATACCATATTTTATACATCTCCAGAGCCTTTCATCTTGAGGATCTCAAAGACCGTAGAAGACATTTAATTTCTAAAGCTTGAAGTGCCCCGAGGAGCAGGTAGAATTTCCAGCAGGGCCTTGGTGGATTAACCAAGGCCTTGGATTCCAGAATGTTTCATGGTAAGCACTGTGGAGAACCTACATGTCAGGTTCTGGAGTTGGCCCTGAGCTCTATCCACCAAGCCAGCACCCCACCATCCCTTTGCAGGGGAGTCAAAGGGCCAGAACTCCTTGGGGGACCAGAACATGGTTTTCCTTCTGCCTATCTTAGTCATGGCTCCTAAAATTGAAGCTGATATGAGCTGGAGTGCAAGGAGTCCTTCCACCCTGCCTTCAGGTTCTCTCTGGAGAAAGGTTAGAGACCCCAGGACAATCAACATGTGCACCGTTCCCCTCCTCGGCTTGAGTCCTGCACTACCAAAATGGCCTGGCCATTTGATGGCGGAGCTCCAGGGGCCTTGGCTTTCTCTGGCTCATTGTCCTTCTCCATCTGGGCCAATTGTCCTTCCCTGCCCATTCAGAGTTCAATTTGAGCCTCCACTGCAGTTCCTGGTGTGGGCCAGCTGGTGTTGGGTGGCCCCAGGGAGTCACACAGTCTGTACCCGGCCCCGAGATCCTCTGCTGTAACTGCAGGGTCACAGGCATCCCGGGAGAATGGGCCTCCACCCTCAGCCAGCCCTCACTGCTGACAGGCACCCCTCTGTCACCTCCTGCCACCTGTCAGATACCCAGCCTGCCCGCCATCAGCCACCCGAGTGGTTCCGACCTCCATTCACCTCAAGCCCCAACAGGCCCCTGTCATTCCACTTCATGGAAGAGACGGAGCCTTCTGAAATGAGATCTACCCTGAAAATCTCTTCTCCTTCCCCTTTCTGAGAAACGTCATCCCCACCAGTTAACGTTTCCTGTACACCCTCACCCTCTCTCGTCCATCTCTGTTGCCTCTGCACATCAGCACACACTGACTCCACCTGGGCTGGCTCCTGCCGCCTCTTCCCTACCTCCTCCACTAGCCGCAGGAAGGGCCTCCAGCACCCACAACTGCCCTTCCTCTTGATGCCCCTCGGCTTCCCCCCAGCCTGGCAGCAGCGTCCCAGCGCCTCCACATTGCCCCTCTCACCTCCCAGCTCTCCACGCCACTTGGCTCTGCAGCGACCCCTCCTAGACGCTCCCTGGCCCCTCGGCACCCAGAATGCCACATTCTTGTGTTTTTTTCCTCCTTCTTTCCCAATCCCTCTCAACCATGTATTTATTTATATATGTATGTATTTTTTTATTTATTATTTATTTATTGAAACCCCTACTTTGATTGACAAAGGAATCAAGGTAGATCTGACCAGTATTCCCCTCTCTTCTCCTTGTCCCACCACATGGACATGCCTTACACTGGCGTCCTCTCCTGAGTCCCTCCGCACTCTCCATCAGCAACCTCACACCTGCCTTCAGACCCGGCTGCAACTTCCTAAGCTGCCCCTGCCCCAGCTCCTCTCTGCAACCCAGCCCTCTCCTGAGCTCTAGGCTGGGATTACACCCGCTGGAGGGACACTCACCCCATCTGCTCCCACGGCAGCACCATCAACTCAACAAGTCAGAAGCCAAGTGGATCATCTGTGTCCCCTTCCCCCACAATCCCTCCTTTTTCTAGTAAAAGACCCGTGATCCCGTCAGCCACCCAGTCTGAGATGCTGACGTTATCTTCGACTATTCTTCCCTGTCCTGCCTTGCTAATTCTTCCCACTAGCACTAATCTCGACTCTTTGTCACTTGGACTATTTCAGCAACAGTCTCATCTCCCAGATTACCTCTGTGCACACTGACACGTGGTCCCGTCCATCCTGAACATGCACAGTGATTTTCCTCTCCCGTTGCACACAAACCTTTAAAAGTTCCCCGGCCCGTGAACAAATGTACAATTCTCTATTCTGACATTACAGACCACCGGATAAGGCCCCATTCTTCCTTTACACCCTCCCCTGGTCAGCCTAGGAGAGTTGTTTTTCCTGGAAAGGGTGCCTGCGTTTTACTGTCTCTGTGCCTTTGGTCTTGCTATCCCCATCCCCTGGAATGCTCCCTTTTCTTCCCTTCAAAGCCCATGCGGAAACCACGTCCTTCATGAAGCCCTCCCTGATGTACCAACCACTGGGATCTCTCCCTCTGCTGAACCACCGTAGCACTTTATTTGTACCTTTCTCATGGCACTTACCATATTCTGCCTTGTATTATAGTTATTTGTGCACTTGTCCTTTGACTGTTCTTAGACTGTAAGCTTGCCAAGGGCAGGGACTGTGTTTTATTCATCTGTATCCATCACAGCACTAGGCGTGGTGCATAGCACACAGCAGTTGCTCAATAAATGTTTGTTGGATTAAATCCTTAATACCTGTAGAGGGCTTTATACTTAAGGAAGTC